AGTCTAATAGCACCCAGCACCTAAAACAAGCCAGAGGGCGGCCAGGGGCCTAGGCTAGCCCCCGGAGGGTCTACTCAGGACTCAAGTGCCAGGAGGGAGGCCTGGACTTTTTTGCCTTAAGGGCTGGAGACCCAGGAAAAGTTCGAAGAGGAAACGCTCATCGCAGCTATACGAGCGTCCACCCTGGACCAGGCGGCGAGTGGGTTGGAGGAGCAAGGCTGGACAGGAAGGGGGCAGGGGCTGCCACGGCAGGCTCGGGAGAGCCCCACCCCCAGATCTCCCTCCGGGCGGCGGCGCAGGCTGCAGCGGAGGAAGCATTTCCTCATTCCAGAGGCTGCGACTCATGGACGTCGGGATCGGCGCCCGCCCCCAGCAGCTCCCCGTCTGGGGACACGGAGGCCCGGGAAGGGGGCGCTTTTCCAGGCTCCTGCAGCCAGGCCTTTCCCCGTGGCCCTCCCCGCCCTGCGCACGCAGTCTGGGCTCTGTCCAGGGTCTCGGGAGGCTCTCGGGTCCCGGCCATCCCTGTTTCGTGGCTGGGGGAACTGCGGCCCGCTCCGGCAAAGCGGGGACCCGAGCCCTTGCCGCCGGTTCGCAGGAGCCCCGGGTTCGATGCTCTGTCAACCTGCTTGGGGTGTCCGTTTCCCGCTCTGCGAGGTGGGGTCAGGCCAAGACGAGGAGGAGCCCGCGCAAGCGCACTCACCACCACGGCGGTGACCGGCTGGCCCGGGATGTAGGACATCTCGACCCTGCTCTGGTCGCCCAGCGCCGCTCCGAGAAGCCGGCAGCAGAGTACCCGCGGTCGCGCCCTCGCTGCTTAACAAAGGCCGCCCCGCTCGGCCCGCCCCCTCATGAATAGTTAACAAACCTCCAGCCAATCACTGGCCGGAGCGCCACTCCGCTTTCGGAAGTCCCTGCGCGTGCGCAGAAAAGCGGGCAGAGGGCGGAGCGTGTCCGGGGCGCCCACGGCGCAGGCGCGGAGGGCGGGGCGGGATCTGGGCGCGTGCGCAGCCCGAGACCTCCCGGCAGTCTTCCGAGCAAGATGGCGCCGCGGGCATTTCTTCCACTGCCCGTCTGAGGGAACGCTAAGTAGTGTGTCCGGCGCCGTGTTCCAGGTAACTGGGCCACCGTGGCCGGGGAACGCAGACGCGCCACCACCTCCCGGCCGGCCCGGACCCTCAATCTCCTCGGCGTCTTTGGAAGATCCGAGGCCCAGGACTGGTGCCAGGTCTCGGAAGCTCCAGGGGGAGGGGGCGGCGTGGGCGCCACTTGTAACTTGGTTTTCTCCGCAGCTCCGCGTTGTTCCGCGAGAAAGCGAGAGGCCGAGCCCGGGCTGGTGCGATGGCCGCGGTGGTGGCCAAGCGGGAAGGGCCGCCGTTCATCAGCGAGGCGGCCGTGCGGGGCAACGCCGCCGTCCTGGATTATTGCCGGACCTCGGTGTCAGCGCTGTCGGGGGCCACGGCCGGCATCCTCGGCCTCACCGGCCTCTACGGCTTCATCTTCTACCTGCTCGCCTCCGTCCTGCTCTCCCTGCTCCTCATTCTCAAGGCGGGAAGGAGGTGGAACAAATATTTCAAATCACGGAGACCTCTCTTTACAGGAGGCCTCATCGGGGGCCTCTTCACCTACGTCCTGTTCTGGACGTTCCTCTACGGCATGGTGCACGTCTACTGAAATGGGGGCCCGGGGGACTTTTTTAAAAAACCAGATCGGGAGGACTGTGGCCAGCAATTAACACCATGTAGACTTCCTTAGTTCTTAAGTGGTTGAATTCGCTGCTTGTTCTGTAACGTTATAAATAATTTATATCTGAAGACGGAGAGCCTGTAATATTCTTCAGATTAAATGAAGCGTGAGACACTTTGTGGAGTTCTTTCCTGCTGTAACGCTTA